CAGAACCTGTTTCCCTGTTCGTGATGCTGGAGCCATTGGCTTGGCCTTTGTGGGGTTTGACATAAGAAGGTGGCTCCAGCCTGGCCCTTCCCCTCCCATTTTTCACTGCAGCAGAACTAGATTCCCTAGGGTGTGGCCCACATTGAGGCTGGCCTGGGGGAGCAGTGGGGGTGCATTCGGGGCTTCTGTGCCTCGATGGGGAGAACCCAAGATACAAAGTGGGGGTCCCCTGCAGGGCCCTTTTCCAGGTCCCCATCGAACTCTGTGGGGACAGTTCTTCGCAGGCCCATTCAGAGTGGCGGCTGGGCAGGAGGGTGAGGGGGGATCTGGGAGACTGGAGAGATCTCACAGAGCCGTGACTACTGTCTCATCGGCCCCCATTTCATGGCAGGTGAAACTGAGTCGCAGCCAGGTTTGTGCCAGTGAGGGAGGCCTTGTGCTCTGTGCATCGCAGCACGGGCACCTGCCCTGCCGGAACTGTTTCCCCCTTTGCAGGCGGACTGAAGTGTGGTCATAAACCGAGGCCAAACCGAGGCCTGGGAAGGACTTGGCCAAAGTCTTTCGGCGGGAAAGTGACACCCCTGCCGCAGGGAGGGGGAGGGAGCAGAAGTCCAGGCCGGCAGTGGGTGGGGGGAGGTGGTGGGAAGTGGGGGGACAGGGGGCGACCCGGGGCTGCAGGGCCCCGCCCCCTGTCTCTGGGGGGCGGGACCTCACATTGCCCGCCCCCCGCCCGCCACGCCCACCCCGGCCCCCGCCACGCCCCACCTGGGCGCGGCCCCGCCCGATTGGCTGCTCGCCGTGACCGCCGCCAGATCCGCCCCCGCGGGGAGCGAGTCCGCCGAGCCTGAGCCCGAGCGGCCGAGGCGCCGGAGCCGAGCCTGGTCCAGCCACCGCCTCCCCCGCTGCTGGCCAGCGCCCCCCGAGTCCCGGCCCGATGCCGGCCGAACTCAGACAGGTTGGAGGGAAGTTGGCTTGGGGGGACCCTGGCCCGGGGTCGGAGGCAGAGGGCGGGGCGTCGGCCTGCCCGGGAGGACCCGCTTTTGTTCCGCGGAGCCGCTGGCCCGAGGCAGCTATTGTCTTGCGCCCCTGGCTGGGCTGCGTCAGGCTGGGGCCAGGGCCGGGCGGGTGGCGGTGTGAGCGCGGTGCCCCCGGGTATGCAGGGCGGGCCGCAGGGTCTCTGGAGCCCATCCGCGGGGCCTGGGGGGGTCGGGACCCCTGGCAGTTTGACCCTCCTCTTGGCACCGGCCCGGACCGGATGGACGCTTCTTGGCCAGCGCCCAGGACAGGTGCCTGGGGACACGGGTGGAGAGCCAGGGCCTTCCTGAGCGGCTTCTGTCTGTGCAGGAAGGAGGCTGAAGTCTGAAGAGGGAAGCCCGGGTAGGCCTTCTGCTCCCTGAGAGGGTTCCTCCTCTCCCCTCCACACCCCCTACGCCGGCTCTGACTCCCGGGACCTGCAAAGGAGCTTCCGGAGCTTTAATGGAAGTCTTCTCTGCCTCCGAGGCGCACGTGATGGGAGGGATAGAGACAGGCCCTGCCCACTAATGGATGCTGGAGGAGATCTCTAAGGAAAACGGGATCCTCCCCCTCTCAGCATTGAGGTGGGGGGAGGCATAGGCAGTTTGTCCTCTGCTCAGAGCAGTGCTGGGTTCAGTAACAGGCAGGGAAACTGAGCAGAGGAGAGACCAGCCAAGACCCTCTGTGGTGGGAGGCAGGTCTCCCACACACCTGCTACCTGGGCAACTAGGCCCCTGCCTGTCCTACGGCCCTGGTGTGGCCCCCAGGGTCTGGCCCTCAGAGGTGGAGGGACCAGTTTTTGGGAAATCCATGGTCACAGTGTGTCTGATGACCCCAAGCTGAGCTTGGGGAAGCTGAGGTGGATGACAGTCAGCCCTGCTCTCCCACCCCAAGTTTGCTCCCCCAGCTTGGCTTTTTGGCATCTCTGCCTGGGGCCACGCCCTGGCAGGTGCACTGCTGTGTGGAGAAGTAAGCTCCAGGTCTTGGAGACTGGTCAGAGGCTGTGGCACCAAGGGAAAGGGCATTTTGTGGTGGCCAAGGGCTTGCTGCCTGGTGAGAGATGCCAGCCTGGCTTGTCCTGGACTCTACCTGGGAGGGCCATAATGGGGATGGAGAAGATTCATTCATTCATCCATCGGACAGCAGCCACCTCCTGCCCTCTGGGAGCCTGGCCTGCAGGTGTGGGATCCAGGTGTGCAATCTCACCTTAACTCATTCTCTGTGTGTGCTAGCCAGGCCTTGGACAGGGGAGGGGCCTGCCCCTGCAGTCTGTTCTTCAGGACACAGACCGTGGTGCATCTGTGAAGTCCGGTGGTTTGGGTAGATAAGTAATATGGGACCAGGGCCCAGCCACCTGTGCCCCAGCATCCCTCTGTGTGTTGGTCCAATCTTGCTTTTCTGCTCCCTGTGTTCCTTGCATTTTGCCACAAAAGTGAGACTGATGCTACCCAGCACGTCCCACGACCCCAGCCCCCTCTGTCCTTCTCACCTCCTTGTGAAGAAGCTGAGCCGAAGGTGCGTGATGGGGCCCAGAGCCCCTATGCTGGGCTCAGCCCTGTGTTCCCGGGACCCTCTTGTGAGCAGGGGTAGGTGGTCTACCTCCCTGGTCACTCTGGCCCCTCCCACAAGCCCAAGGGAGCTCATGGGAAACCCCAGGCCTGGGCAGCAGCCTGTTTCTGGGCCAGTCCTGGGGGCCCCAGACCTGGTGCACCAGAGATTGAAGAGCCAAGGGAGGGATGAGTGCTGGGAGGCCGGGCGGGGTGCAAGAGGAGCAAGGATGGGGCCCCAGCTGGGGAGGGGGTGATGAGAGACGACTGACAGGATGCAGCATGTGGGATTGGGCTGGAGGTGGGGTGTTCAGGGTAGAGCCCATGTCTAGGGTACAGAGGGGAGCAGCCCAGAGTTGGGTCTGAGGCAGAGGCTGTGTGGGGCTGCAGGGCCAGGGTCCCTGAGAGTGGGCCAGCCTGGGCAGGTGCACGTCAGACATGGACACTGGGGCCAGACAGGGATCCAGGGACTGCAGCCAACTCCTGTTGAGAGTCAGCCCACCATTCCACAGCCCCACCCTAAAGATGTTGCAGAGAGCTGAGCCACCAGCTGGCTATGGGCCTCTCACTACTCTACACCTCAGTTTCTCCATCTGCCAGCCAGCTCTGAGACTCCCAGAGTGGATGCTGGGCAGATGATTGGCAGAGTTGGTGGCCCCTGTCCCTGTGTGTTGAGACTCTGTGAGGCCCTGCATGGATAAGGGTCTCCGATACACGGTGGAGGACGGGAGGATGTGTGCTCACGAGTGTGCCTCTGGGAACAGTGGGCGCCGTGCCCTTGGGGTGCTGTTAGAGCACACGGGTTGATGTGCTCGGCCTGTGCCGGGCTGGGTACTTGCACACGTGTATGTACATGCATGTGTCCCTGTCTGAGGGGTCATGTATATGCATGTGTGTGTGCCTGGGCATGTGTAGCAGGGGCCGGGCTTTCCTGTGATCACTGGCTGACTCATGCACCTGCCACCCGGGTGAAGTCATCCCTCGTTTTTAGCTCCCTGAGGTCATTTGCCAGCAGGGACTCTTGGGGCCTCTGGATCCTACTGCGGGGCTGCTAGGCCGGGGCTGATGGGTGGTGCCGCAGGGTTGCCAGGTCTTGCTGCGGGGGCGTGGCTCTCCTGGACCACCCCAGCTCTGCCTGTCAGACCCTCACCACAGCCTTGGTGGGAGGGATAAGCTGGGCCACAGAGTGGCATCGGGGTCCTGAGATGTCCTCCCCTTTTCCTCTCCCGCTTACCCCCACTGCCTAGCTAGGGAAGAGGGGGTTTTTCTCTGAGTTTTTAATAGATGTAAATATATACATATATGAGGGGCTACATCCCACTGGCAGAGTCCTGGGTAACGTTTCCTCAGTCTTGCTTTATACCCTCCTCACTCTGTCGCCAGAACTGCAGCCCCTCAGTGCCTGGGCCCCTGCTTGAACTCAGATGAGCCCCGCCCAGGGCCCAGCAGAGAGAGCTCAGGGCCTGACACACATTTGCCAGATACAGATGGGGCAGCCCAGCCCCAGCAGTGATGGGCCACACAAGCCTTCTCCTGCTTCAGAGCAGTCCCAGCTCCCCAGTGCCTTTGGAGAAGAGCCCAGCCTGCCCTGCCTGGCAGCGTGCCAGTTGTCCCCACTCTAGGCCTCAGTCTATTTCTTTTTCCCAGGGAACAGGTCCCCTTTTCCTAGCCAGGTCCACAGCAGGCATTCCACCTACATCTCAAGACTGAGGGCGAGATGAGGCCCAAAGCCTTCCTTGCCAGATTGCCTTCTCTGGGGGTGCTTGAAATCCCACTTGGACTGTGAAGTTCTAGGTAAATCCTCTTCCCCCTGCCAGGCCTCAGTTGGCCTGCCCACCAATGTCCCTCCTTGCCCCAGGAGCAGAGCCCAGGCAGCCAGGCCTCACTGGCCACGATGCCGGAGGCACCTGATGTGCTGGAGGAGACCGTGACGGTGGAGGAGGACCCCGGCACACCCACTTCCCATGTGTCTATTGTCACATCCGAAGATGGCACAACCCGGCGCACCGAGACCAAGGTATGGCCAGGCCCAGGCAGTGGGTGGGTGAGCTACCCCACCTACCTGCCTATCCATCCACCAGGTCACCAAGACTGTCAAGACGGTGACCACTCGGACAGTACGCCAGGTGCCCGTGGGCCCAGATGGACTCCCCCTGCTGGATGGCGGCCCCCCACTAGGCCCTTTTGCAGATGGTGCCCTGGACCGGCATTTCCTGCTGCGTGGTGGTGGCCCAGTGGCCACACTCTCTCGAGCCTACCTCAGCAGTGGGGGTGGCTTTCCCGAAGGCCCCGAGCCCCGGGACAGCCCCAGCTATGGCAGCCTGTCCCGAGGGCTGGGCATGCGGCCCCCACGTGCTGGCCCCCTTGGCCCAGGCCCTGGTGATGGCTGCTTCACACTGCCTGGCCACCGGGAAGCCTTCCCGGTGGGTCCTGAGCCTGGGCCACCAGGTGGCCGCTCCCTGCCCGAGCGCTTCCAGGCAGAGCCGTATGGCTTGGAGGATGACACGCGCAGCCTGGCCGCTGATGACGAGGGTGGCCCTGAGCTGGAGCCTGACTATGGCACGGCCACAAGGAGGAGGCCTGAGTGTGGGCGGGGCCTTCATACCAGGTGAGCTGCACCCCGTCCCCTGTGGCTACCTCACGATGTCCACGCGCCCCACTTGCCTGTGCAGGGCCTACGAGGACACAGCAGATGATGGCGGCGAGCTGGCGGACGAGCGGCCTGCGTTCCCAATGGTGACGGCGCCCCTGGCCCAGCCTGAACGGGGCAGCATGGGCAGCCTGGACCGGCTGGTGCGGCGCTCGCCCTCAGTGGATAGCGCCCGCAAGGAGCCGCGCTGGCGGGACCCTGAGCTGCCTGAGGTGCTGGCCATGCTGCGGCACCCCGTGGACCCCGTGAAGGCCAATGCGGCCGCCTACCTGCAGCATCTGTGCTTTGAGAACGAGGGTGTCAAGCGGCGTGTACGGCAGTTGCGGGGGCTGCCGCTGCTTGTGGCACTGCTGGACCACCCGCGGGCTGAGGTGCGGCGCCGGGCCTGTGGGGCACTGCGCAACCTCTCCTATGGCCGCGACACTGACAACAAGGCCGCCATCCGGGACTGCGGTGGTGTGCCTGCCCTGGTGCGCCTGCTGAGGGCTGCCCGGGACAACGAGGTCCGTGAGCTTGTCACTGGTGAGTGGGACCTGGCCATGCTCACATCCCCTGTCAGCACAGATTGGCCAATCGCACCCCACAGGCACCCTGTGGAACCTGTCATCCTATGAGCCCCTGAAGATGGTCATCATTGACCATGGCCTGCAGACGCTGACCCACGAGGTGATCGTGCCCCACTCAGGATGGGAGCGTGAGCCCAACGAGGACTCCAAGCCACGGGACGCCGAGTGGACAACTGTCTTCAAGAACACGTCGGGCTGCCTGAGGTGTGGACCAGACCTGGTGCTAAAGCCCACATAGGGGTCACCTGGCCTGCTCTTGGCCACACAGGAATGTGAGCTCCGATGGTGCTGAGGCCCGGCGGCGACTCCGGGAGTGTGAAGGGCTGGTGGACGCGCTCCTGCATGCCCTGCAGTCGGCTGTGGGCCGGAAGGACACTGACAACAAGGTGGGCAGGGACGGTCACAGCCTCATACCAAGGCCCTGCCCCACCCACTCACCTCTCCCTGCAGTCGGTGGAGAACTGCGTGTGCATCATGCGGAACCTGTCCTACCACGTGCACAAGGAGGTGCCCGGGGCCGACAGGTACCAGGAGGCCGAGCCCGGGCCCCTGGGCAGTGCTGTAGGCTCCCAGCGCCGGAGGCGGGATGATGCCAGCTGCTTTGGAGGCAAGAAGGCCAAAGGTGGGTGGGGCGGACTGGGGTATCATCTCTACTCCTCTCTCCTCTGCTTCCTCCGGCCTCCCAGAGGAGTGGTTCCACCAAGGTGAGTCCCTTTTTATCCTGCTCTCCAGGCCTCTGCCTCACCTCCCACCACCTTTCCCTTCCAGGAAAGAAGGATGGTGAGATGGACCGGAACTTTGACACGCTAGACCTGCCCAAGCGAACTGAGGCCGCCAAAGGTGAGTGGGCTGAGATGAAGCCAGCTCCACTGGTGACCGTGGGTGGCGGTTGCCCTGCACCTAGGCTTTGAGCTGCTGTACCAGCCCGAGGTGGTACGTCTCTACCTCTCCCTCCTCACGGAGAGCCGGAACTTCAACACCCTGGAGGCTGCCGCCGGCGCTCTGCAGAACCTCAGTGCCGGCAACTGGATGGTGAGGGACCAGGTCGGGCAGGGTGGGCAAGTATGTCTGAGCAACCCTCTCCCCGCCTCCGCAGTGGGCCACGTACATCCGCGCCACAGTGCGCAAAGAGCGCGGGCTGCCGGTGCTTGTGGAACTGCTGCAGTCTGAGACCGACAAGGTGGTGCGCGCCGTCGCCATCGCTCTGCGCAACCTCTCGCTGGACCGGCGCAACAAAGACCTCATCGGTGAGGACGCCTGCAAAGCCCACGCCTGGGCAGGTGTGTTCTGACACCTAGTCCTGCCCCTCAGGGAGCTACGCCATGGCTGAGCTTGTGCGGAATGTGCGCAATGCACAGGCTCCGCCGCGACCGGGGGCCTGCCTGGAGGAAGACACCGTGGTGGCGGTGCTCAACACCATCCACGAAATCGTGTCCGACAGCCTGGATAACGCGCGCTCGCTCCTGCAGGCACGCGGGGTGCCAGCGTTGGTGGCTCTCGTGGCCTCCAGGTGTGGAGGGGCGGGGTCGGTGGCTTGGGGAGGGCCACCACTGACCCCGCCCCCGGCCCCACAGCCAATCGGTACGCGAAGCGAAGGCGGCGTCACACGTGCTGCAGACAGTGTGGAGCTACAAGGAGCTGCGTGGTACCTTGCAGAAAGATGGTTGGACCAAGGCGCGCTTCCAGGTGCGGCTTCCCTGGCCTTCCTTCCATTCCCTCACCCACCCTGTGTCTGTGTTTTATGTCTCAGTCAGCTGCTGCTACTGCCAAGGGGCCTAAGGGAGCACTGAGTCCTGGGGGCTTCGATGACAGCACGCTGCCACTGGTGGACAAGAGCCTTGGTGAGTGGTGGAGCTTAGGGAGCCTAGAGGGTCATGCAGCCCGTCTCCTCCTCCTGCCTTGCAGAGGGCGAGAAAACTGGCAGCCGGGATGTGATCCCCATGGATGCGCTGGGCCCAGGTGAGTGCAGATGCAGTGTGGTTGGTTTTCTGGCCCCTCATGCCCCACCTTACCCCATCTACAGACGGATACTCCACGGTGGACCGGAGGGAGCGGAGGCCACGGGGCGCCAGCTCTGCAGGAGAGGCCTCTGAGAAGGAACCCTTGAAAGTAAGTGGTCATGTGGCTGTGGGCAGGTCCCCCAGGGGACTCAGGAGCCCAATCTGGTCATCAGGGATACAGAAGACGTCAGCGGACTGAAAGACACCAGACCACTGCACCTGCACGAGTTAAACAGGAAAGAAGGAGGGAAGGGCAGAAAGGAGCATGGGTCACCTTTGGAGGCTGCCAGGGGCCCACTCCTTTACGAAACTGGTCAAGAGGGGAAAGAAGGCAGCACCTGTCCTGCCTGTCGCCCGACACTGCAAGCCTCCTACCAGCTACTCAGACCACCTGGAGAACTGGCTAAACATGCATCAGCGTCTGAGCAGGACTGAAAATCTAATGCCGTGGAGAAGCGACAGTGTCAGAGGAGCAGGTGACACTATGCTGAGGTGGTTTTCATCTGGCCCACCCTCCTTAGACTCTCCTCCCTTCAAGAGTTGGAGCCTCACAGAGGTTGCAGGGAGCCAAGATCGCGCCACTGCACTCCAGCCTGGGCGACAGAGCGAGAGACTGTCTCGAGAAACAACAACAAAAAGTTGGAGCCTCAGACCAAGCACACACCTGTACTCCCAGCACTTTGGGAGGTTGAGGCAAGAGGATCGCTTGAGGCCAGGAGTTTGAGACCAGTCTGGGCAACATAGGGAGACCCCATTTCTACAAAAAATTTTTAAATTAGCCAGGTGTAGTGGTGCATGCCTTTAGTCCTAGCTACTCAGGAGGCTGAGGTGGGAGGATCACTGGAGCTCAGGAGTTTGAGGCTACAGTGAGCTATGATGTCATCACTGCACTCCAGCCTGGGCACAGAGCAAGACTCTGTCTTTTTCTTTTTTTTTTTTTTTTTTTAAGGGGGAACTCATTCCTCTTCCTTTGGGCATGGGCTGGACTTGGTGACTACAGCAGCCCGGTGGAGAGGCCTCCTCAAAGCAGCCCTTGATTTTGAATTGCAACCTGCTCCTGAGCCCCTCACCCCTCGTGCCTCCGATGCTCACAGAACCCACTGAGGGGATGGCTAGACCCTCACAAGAGCCAGGTTGTCCCCTAACCCTCCACAAGGGGGCACAGGGCCCCAGCCCTGAGTGTGCAGATGTGCGTTTAACAAGGACACCCATTCCCAATTCATGACTTCCCACTTCATGACTTTGCTTCTTTTGAGATAATTACCAGCTTTGCGCAAGCAGCACTGAGAAAACTATTAGTTTCCTAGTTACTAAACTGCAATGTTTGCTACTTTTCTATGAAGGCAGGCCCCTGTAATTAGCACCCACATCACAGCTGCTGAAACTCGGCCGCAGTAACGCAGGCCCAGCTGTGGGTGTCTTTCCTGCCCAAGTGAAGCCCATCTGGCTGAGTGCCAGCTCTCTGCCATCAATACCCAATTGCCAGCATCATGCTCCTTTGTCAGGGGTGAGCCCCCCTCCAGCTACCCTGTCTTGGCCTGTAGGTCTCCCTCCCACCCTCCCAATGCCCACCCCCTTGGCCACTACAGGTCCTCCCTCTCCACGGCCAGGGTTCAGTGCCTCCTCGTGAGTTCAGGGCATCTGAAATGCCCTCCCCACAGCCCTCTCCACACTCCACAAGGCTGACAGGGATCTTTCCAGAAAAGTTTTTGTTGTTTTTTGTTGTTTTGAAAGCTGGAATACGGCCGGACGCAGTGGCTCACGCCTGTAATCCCAGCACTTTGGGAGGCCGAGGCGGGCGGATCACGAAGTCAGGATATTGAGACCATCCTGGCCAATGTGGTGAAACCCCATCTCTACTAAACTACAAAAAACTAGCCGGGTGTGGCAGCGCGCGCCTGTAGTCCCAGCTACTCAGGAGGCTAAGGCAGGGTAATCGCTTGAACCCAAGAGGTGGAGGTTGCAGTGAGCCGTGATCGTGCCACTGCACTCCAGCCTGGTGACAGAGCAAGACTCCATCTAAAATATATATATATATTTTTTCTTTTGCCATGTTGCCCAGGCTGGTCTCGAACTCTCCTGGCCTCAAGCGCTCCTCCTGCCGTAGCCTCCCAAAGTGCAAGGGTTACAGGCATGAGCCCCTGAGCCCAGCTCCAGAAGACAGGTCTAACCTCATCCTCACCTGCCCAAAGTCCTGTGTGCCCTGACTCCCATTGTTCCTGGAACATTCTCTGCCCTTTCACACCTCAGGCTTCTGCTAGTGCTGGTTCCTTCCAATCCG